CAAGATCACACACTTTGAGAGGTATGCGGAGATAAGGGAGGAGCAGGGTGAGAAAGTATCAGAGAGGCCTGGGAAACCAAGATACTAGCTTGGTTACTCCTGCCCTGTCTTGAATAGGTTGCAGCAGAAGACTGGAATTCCTTTCTCCCAGATGATCTTCTTTGATGATGAGAGGCGGAATATTGTAGACGTCAGCAAACTGGGTACTGAGTGATGAGGAACAGCCATTTGGGGTCCCTAGGAGGGATTAGGTAGATACATACAGGTTGGATAGTTTGCCCTATAGGTGGCACTCACAAAGGTCAGAGTAATAATGGAGAACCCTGAAAGCTTAATGAAATGTGACTTCTTATCTTTCTAGGTGTTACCTGCATTCACATCCAGAATGGAATGAATCTTCAAACTCTAAGTCAAGGGTTAGAGACATTTGCGAAGGCCCAAACTGGGCCTTTGAGGTCCAGCCTTGAGGAGAGCCCATTTGAGGCCTAAACTGAAAGGAAATCAAGAAGGCATTTTCAGGTGCATTTGTAATTTATTAAAGTTCATCTGTGTGTGACAGAAGAGATTTTACCCACAGTGTGGGGAGTTTCTATTTTTCTAGCCTGTGAAATGGGGTTGGTTGTCCTGAGGTGCAGAGACCAGAATGTGAGACATTAGACTGCATCAGGTTTGCCATCTAAACTTAGGGCAACCCCAAGTGCTTGAACCTATACCACCCCACTTTCCTGAGCTCTGTAAAGAGCATGAAGTTTTCCCACTGACCCCATACACTGAGGTGCCATCACACTGCACATTTCCTTCCGGAGAACAAGCACGTACTCAGGTGGAGATAGAACTGTCTTTTTACTTAATAGAAAATGATGTGGCAGCTTTAAGAGGAGCGCGTCGGTCTGGGGCTGGTGGCTTGGGTCACGTGACACCGGTGGTCTCGTTTGCGCCTCTTGATGTCGCGGCGGCGCCCTGAGGACGGATTGGGCAAGGCTGGTCCCTGTGTGATGAGACATCACCCTCCCAGGAGCAAGGCGGAAGTCTGGAGGACGCTGAGGGGCGGAGGCGGGAGAGGCGAGCTCGCGATGAGTGGTCTCGGCAGGCTCTTCGGGAAGGGTGAGCCAGGGTGGGACTGGCCAGCCAGGAGGAAAATTTGGGCCTACTCCACTGGACTCCTCAGGGAAGAAGGAGAAAGGGCCAACCCCTGAAGAAGCAATACAGAAACTGAAGGAGACAGAGAAGATACTGATCAAGAAACAGGAATTTTTGGAGCAGAAGATTCAACAGGAGCTACAAACAGCCAAGAAGTATGGGACCAAGAATAAGAGAGGTAATGAGGGAAACAAGCCTATGGGGAGGGCCACTCTTGATGTTCAGGGTATGGGCTGGGTCAGCTGCCCTACAGGCTTTGCGGAGGAAGAAAAGATTCGAACAGCAGCTGGCACAAACTGACGGGACATTATCCACCCTGGAGTTTCAGCGTGAGGCCATTGAGAATGCCACTACCAATGCAGAAGTCCTTCGTACCATGGAGCTTGCTGCCCAAAGCATGAAGAAGGCCTACCAGGACATGTGGGTACGGGGGGAGGGGTGGAGGGGACCCACGTGATTTCTTAGCTATCTATCTCATTCTCAGGGACATTGACAAGGTAGATGAACTGATGACTGACATCACGGAACAACAGGAGGTGGCCCAGCAGATCTCAGATGCCATTTCTCGGCCTATGGGCTTTGGAGATGATGTGGATGAGGTGATTGGGGGTGAAGGGTCAGGGAATATTGCTCATCTAAAGTGGTCTTGTCTTCCCTATCCAGGATGAACTGCTGGAGGAGCTAGAGGAGCTGGAGCAGGAGGAATTGGCCCAGGAGTTGTTAAATGTGGGCGACAAGGAAGAAGAACCCTCAGTCAAATTGCCTAGTGTACCTTCTACTCATCTGCCGGCAGGGCCAGGTATGCAGGGTTGTTCTGTTGTCTTGAGGACTTTTCTTTTCTCTGGGTATCTTTGTCCTCAAAGCTCCCAAAGTGGATGAAGATGAAGAAGCACTAAAGCAGTTGGCTGAGTGGGTATCCTGATAAATCTGGGCTTGTCTTCCTAATGCTACCTTTGTTGGTCCTTTCTTCCTTAAGTGCCAAGTGCTGAGCTAAAGGAGGATAACTTTTTGGGGAAGTCATGCTGAGGGTGGTAGTGTGACCCTGCCTGAAAAAAGGGTCTCTTACCCTCCCAGCCCTGGCTCAACTCTGAAGAAGGATCTTGCTACAGAAGGAGCCCTTGGGCTCCCTTCTCTTTGATAGCAGTTATAATGCCCTTGTTCCCAATAAAACTGGGCAGATGGAATCCTAGTGTCTATACTGCCTTGTCTACCCCTG